GTCTGGCCAGGCACAGTGGCTCACGCCTGTAATCCCAGCACTTTGGGAGGCCAAGGCGGGTGGATCACCTGAGATCGGGAGTTCGAGACCAGCCTGACCAACATGGAGAAACCCGGTCTCTACTAAAAAAAATACAAAATTAGCCGGGCGTGGTGGCGCATGCCTGTAATCCCAGCTACTCGGGAGGCTGAGGCAGGAGAATTGCTTGAACCCAGGAGGCAGAGGTTGCGGTGAGCTGAGATCATGCCATTGAACTCCAGCCTGGGCAACAAGAGTGAAACTCCGTCTCAAAATAAATAAATAAATAAATAAATCTTGTCAATTCCTGAAGAACCATATAATGTGTGGTCAACAAATGAATGGTAAATGCAGTAAGGTGCTTTATGAAGAAATTTAGACTGGTACTCAAATGGCCTGGGTCCGAATTCTGCTCCTAATTGTTTAAACAAATAATGATGATTAAGTAAATAGATGTTAGATAGATTACACAGATGATACACAGATCACATAGACAGCAAAGACAGATGGATAGATGATAGAGGAGGATAGATAGATAGATAGATAGAGGAGTTTGGATAGATAGATGATAGAGGAGTTTTGAGTGCTTATTATATGCCAGGCACTGTGCGAAGTATTTTAAACTTATTCACTGTATCCAACAACCAATTCCATGGGTAGCCACTAATATTTTCCTCATTAAAGAAGAAGAAACTGAGGCTCAGAAAGGTCTCAACACCTTTGTGGTAGAGCCAGGATTCAAAGCAGGTCTGACCTACACCAAAGTCTGAGAGTTACCCACTACGCTAGAACACTCTTCTGAGATTCCGTTTCTTCATAAAATTAAGATTATTGGATGAGCAACGTGATTTTCAATCCATTTAGCAAGCAGAAATTTGTATATTTATAAACATATATTAAAATGTATATCTGGAACCTCAACATGCAGGAAGTCTACCCGGAGTTCTAGAATTTCGGCCGGCTGCCTCCTCCCTCCCCTCGGCATTCCCACCTGTCAGTCCACTCCATGGCTCCGACCAACCTCACATCTGCCCCCGTGTTCCTCCTCCTCGGCCTGGTGGACGGAACAGACGCCCACCCGCTGCTGTTCCTGCTCTGCCTTGGCATCTATCTGCTCAACGCCCTGAGCAACCTGAGCATGGTGGCGCTGGTGAGATCCGACGGGGCCCTCCGCTCCCCCATGTATTACTTCTTGGGTCACCTGAGCCTCGTGGACGTCTGCTTTACCACCGTCACGGTCCCCAGGCTGCTGGCCGGCCTGCTCCACCCGGGCCAGGCCATATCCTTCCAGGCGTGCTTTGCCGAGATGTACTTCTTCGTGGCTCTGGGCATCACCGAGAGCTACCTCCTGGCGGCCATGTCCTACGACCGCCCGACGGCGGCGTGCCGGCCCCTGCGCTACGGCGCGCTGGTGACGCCATGGCGCTGCGCCTCGCTGGTGCGTGCGTCGTGGGCCGTGACGCACCTGCACTCGCTGCTGCACACGCTGCTCCTCTCCGCGCTCTCCTACCCCTACCCCACCCCCGTGCGCCCCTTCTTTTGCGACATGACGGTGATGCTGAGCTTGGCGACCTCGGACACGTCCGCCGCGGAGACGGCCATCTTCTCCGAGGGCCTGGCCGTGGTGTTGGCCCCGCTGCTCCTCGTGTTCCTTTTCCTACGCGCGCATCCTGGTCGCGGTGCTCGGCTTGCCGGCGGCCGGCGCCGCGCCTTCTCCACCTGCGGGGCCCACCTAGTGGCGGTGGCGGTGGCGCTTTTCTTTGGCTCTGTCCTCTCCGTGTATTTCCCGCCGTCGTCTGCCTACTCAGCCCGCTACGACCGCCTGGCCAGCGTGGTCTACGCTGTCATCACGCCGACCTTGAACCCTTTCATCAACAGCCTTCGCAACAAAGAGGTCAAGGGCGCCCTGAAAAGGGGGCTCAGATGGAGGGCTGCACCCCAAGAGGCGTGAGGGCAAATCTGGCTCACTGGCATTTTCATGAT